TACAGGCGCCCGCCACCACGCCGGGCAAATTTTTCTGGATTTTTTAGCAGAGACGGGGTTTCACCGTGTTAGGCAGGATGTTCTCGATCTCCTGACCTCGTGATCCGCCCGCCTCGGCCTCCCAAAGTGCTGGGATTACAGGCGTGAGACACCGCGCCCGTCCGGAACATAATCTTTTAACGGGTTTTCACATTTGGATTTCTAGATACAGTAAGTAGCCAGTTATTACTTTAACGTCAGAAAAAGATGTCTTTAATTTTTTTGTACTCTGTAGTAGAAAAATTACGAAAGAAGGTACTTGAAAACACTAACTGTATATTTCCTAGAGGAAAAACTGGCAAAGGCGATCTTCACAAAGGGTGGACCGTACCTTATACATCAAACCCAACGATCCCATCCCACACTTTACATTCAGCTTAACCAGAAGTAAAACCTCTTGTCACACCGTCACCGGTATTCCAATTATGGCAATAACGATCTCCTTCTACGGATGCGGTTGACAGATAAGATCTCTAAACCGCTGCTAATCAATCGGTCCTGGCTCAAGCATTTCTTATCTGCCGGATTCAGAAAATACAGATGCTGGAAGCTCACCGGCTTGTTCGGGGAAAGAACGCTAAGCAAGAATAAAATTTTATTTCAAAGCGCCAAAAATCTGGAATTCTGAGGTCCACAGGGAGGTTTCCCAGAGCAACTCAGTTGTTCCCTTCTGAGAACGTAGCTCCGTGAAATGCACATCCCTACTCGGTCCAGAGAAATAGATCAATGGGGAAAAGGATTGAATCAACCAAGTAGGCTGGGCGGGAGACAGCCTTAACCCACGGGCGCGGGCGAGTCGTATGGGCAGGGGCAGGCGGGAGCGACGTGGGGCGACGCTCACGAACGATCAGAGCTGCGGGCGACGCAACGAAGCCCGGAGGCCGCAGGCTGCGCGCTCCCTCGCAGCAGCCGGGCGGGCAAAAGCCCCCAGTCCTCGGCCCCCGCGCAAGCGACGCCGGGAAATGCCCACATCCGGGAAACCTGCAGCGGAGTGCGGCGGCGGCGACACTGAGTGGAAGGCAAAATGGCGGCGGCGGCGGCGGTGGCCTGGTGTTAAGGGGAGAGCCAGGTCCTCACGACCCCTGGGACGGGCCGCGCTGGCCCGCGGCAGCCCCCCCGTTCGTCTCCCCGCTCTGCCCCACCAGGGATACTTGGGGTTGCTGGGACGGACTCTGGCCGCCTCAGCGTCCGCCCTCAGGCCCGTGGCCGCTGTCCAGGAGCTCTGCTCTCCCCTCCAGGTAGGTCCGGGGCTGGCGTAGCGGGTGCGCTCTACTTATCTGTTTATATCTGTACATTATATAGAACTACATCATTCTGCCGGCCACAGTGGCTCACGCCTGTAATCCCAGCACTTTGGGAGGCTGAGGTGGGTGGATCACCTGAGGTCGGGAGTCCGAGACCAGCCTGACCAACATGGATAAATCCTGTCTCTACTAAAAATACAAAATTAGCTGGGCACGGTGGTGCATGCCTGTAATCCCAGCTATTCGGGAGGCTGAGGCAGGAGAATCACTTGAACCCGGGAGGTAGAGGTTGCAGTGAGCCAAGATCGTGCCATTGCACTCCAGCCTGGGGAACAAGAGCGAAACTCCATCTCAGAAAAAAAGAACTGCATCATTCTTTTTGACTTAGATGTATATTATATAAATGTACTATGAATTACTTGAACAATCCTCCACTGATGAACATCTGGACTGGTGTCAACTTTTGCTGTTATAAATGATGTTGCGAGGAACAGCCTACATCTTCACATACTTGTGTGTATATTCCTTTACTTGTGTTGCATTGTTTATAGCTTTCCTTTCTTTCTTTCTTTTACAGAGTTAATTATTTATATTGTAAAGAATTTTAACAGTCCTGGGGACTTCCTTGAAGGATCATTTTCACTTTTGCTCAGAAGAAAGCTCTGGATCTATCAAATAAAGAAGTCCTTCGTGTGGGCTACATATATAGATGTTTTCATGAAGAGGAGTGAAAAGCCAGAAGGATATAGACAAATGAGGCCTAAGACCTTTCCTGCCAGTAACTATACTGTCAGTAGCCGGCAAATGTTACAAGAAATTCGGGAATCCCTTAGGAATTTATCTAAACCATCTGATGCTGCTAAGGCTGAGCATAACATGAGTAAAATGTCAACCGAAGATCCTCGACAAGTCAGAAATCCACCCAAATTTGGGACGCATCATAAAGCCTTGCAGGAAATTCGAAACTCTCTGCTTCCATTTGCAAATGAAACAAATTCTTCTCGGAGTACTTCAGAAGTTAATCCACAAATGCTTCAAGACTTGCAAGCTGCTGGATTTGATGAGGTAAGAATGTTTAAAGACAAAAGAAAGGATTCTTTCTTTTTTTTTAAACTTCAATTCATATCAGGATATGGTTATACAAGCTCTTCAGAAAACTAACAACAGAAGTATAGAAGCAGCAATTGAATTCATTAGTAAAATGAGTTACCAAGATCCTCGACGAGAGCAGATGGCTGCAGCAGCTGCCAGACCTATTAATGCCAGCATGAAACCAGGTGATTAATCAAATATTTTATTTTCTCATCTCCTTTTTTCTCTTTATCTCTCTTATAACCATAGGGAATGTGCAGCAATCAGTTAACCGCAAACAGAGCTGGAAAGGTTCTAAAGAATCCTTAGTTCCTCAGAGGCATGGCCCGCCACTAGGAGAAAGTGTGGCCTATCATTCTGAGAGTCCCAACTCACAGACAGATGTAGGAAGACCTTTGTCTGGATCTGGTATATCAGCATTTGTTCAAGCTCACCCTAGCAACGGACAGAGAGTGAACCCCCCACCACCACCTCAAGTAAGGAGTGTTACTCCTCCACCACCTCCAAGAGGCCAGACTCCCCCTCCAAGAGGTACAACTCCACCTCCCCCTTCATGGGAACCAAACTCTCAAACAAAGCGCTATTCTGGAAACATGGAATACGTAATCTCCCGAATCTCTCCTGTCCCACCTGGGGCATGGCAAGAGGGCTATCCTCCACCACCTCTCAACACTTCCCCCATGAATCCTCCTAATCAAGGACAGAGAGGCATTAGTTCTGTTCCTGTTGGCAGACAACCAATCATCATGCAGAGTTCTAGCAAATTTAACTTTCCATCAGGGAGACCTGGAATGCAGAATGGTACTGGACAAACTGATTTCATGATACACCAAAATGTTGTCCCTGCTGGCACTGTGAATCGGCAGCCACCACCTCCATATCCTCTGACAGCAGCTAATGGACAAAGCCCTTCTGCTTTACAAACAGGGGGATCTGCTGCTCCTTCGTCATATACAAATGGAAGTATTCCTCAGTCTATGATGGTGCCAAACAGAAATAGTCATAACATGGAACTATATAACATTAGTGTACCTGGACTGCAAACAAATTGGCCTCAGTCATCTTCTGCTCCAGCCCAGTCATCCCCGAGCAGTGGGCATGAAATCCCTACATGGCAACCTAACATACCAGTGAGGTCAAATTCTTTTAATAACCCATTAGGAAATAGAGCAAGTCACTCTGCTAATTCTCAGCCTTCTGCTACAACAGTCACTGCAATTACACCAGCTCCTATTCAACAGCCTGTGAAAAGTATGCGTGTATTAAAACCAGAGCTACAGACTGCTTTAGCACCTACACACCCTTCTTGGATACCACAGCCAATTCAAACTGTTCAACCCAGTCCTTTTCCTGAGGGAACCGCTTCAAATGTGACTGTGATGCCACCTGTTGCTGAAGCTCCAAACTATCAAGGACCACCACCACCCTACCCAAAACATCTGCTGCACCAAAACCCATCTGTTCCTCCATACGAGTCAATCAGTAAGCCTAGCAAAGAGGATCAGCCAAGCTTGCCCAAGGAAGATGAGAGTGAAAAGAGTTATGAAAATGTTGATAGTGGGGATAAAGAAAAGAAACAGATTACAACTTCACCTATTACTGTTAGGAAAAACAAGAAAGATGAAGAGCGAAGGGAATCTCGTATTCAAAGTTATTCTCCTCAAGCATTTAAATTCTTTATGGAGCAACATGTAGAAAATGTACTCAAATCTCATCAGCAGCGTCTACATCGTAAAAAACAATTAGAGAATGAAATGATGCGGGTAAAACCTTTTAAAATGTCCATTTTTATACTATTCTTATTTAACATCTAGTTTATTTGCCTAGGTTGGATTATCTCAAGATGCCCAGGATCAAATGAGAAAGATGCTTTGCCAAAAAGAATCTAATTACATCCGTCTTAAAAGGGCTAAAATGGACAAGTCTATGTTTGTGAAGATAAAGACACTAGGAATAGGAGCATTTGGTGAAGTCTGTCTAGCAAGAAAAGTAGATACTAAGGCTTTGTATGCAACAAAAACTCTTCGAAAGAAAGATGTTCTTCTTCGAAATCAAGTCGCTCATGTTAAGGCTGAGAGAGATATCCTGGCTGAAGCTGACAATGAATGGGTAGTTCGTCTATATTATTCATTCCAAGATAAGGACAATTTATACTTTGTAATGGACTACATTCCTGGGGGTGATATGATGAGCCTATTAATTAGAATGGGCATCTTTCCAGAAAGTCTGGCACGATTCTACATAGCAGAACTTACCTGTGCAGTTGAAAGTGTTCATAAAATGGGTTTTATTCATAGAGATATTAAACCTGATAATATTTTGATTGATCGTGATGGTCATATTAAATTGACTGACTTTGGCCTCTGCACTGGCTTCAGATGGACACACGATTCTAAGTACTATCAGAGTGGTAAGTAAACTCATAAAATTTATTTTAGTTTGTGACTTTATTTACTTATTCTTTTGTTGTGCAGGTGACCATCCACGGCAAGATAGCATGGATTTCAGTAATGAATGGGGGGATCCCTCAAGCTGTCGATGTGGAGACAGACTGAAGCCATTAGAGCGGAGAGCTGCACGCCAGCACCAGCGATGTCTAGCACATTCTTTGGTTGGGACTCCCAATTATATTGCACCTGAAGTGTTGCTACGAACAGGTAAAGCACTTCTTTCATATATATTCTCAGTATAAAGTGCTTATAAATAACTTTGTTATTTTAGGATACACACAGTTGTGTGATTGGTGGAGTGTTGGTGTTATTCTTTTTGAAATGTTGGTGGGACAACCTCCTTTCTTGGCACAAACACCATTAGAAACACAAATGAAGGTAAGGTATGGCATCTATATCAAAAGAATTCTATCAATCAATCAATCAATCAATCCTTATCCAGCCAGGTATGGTGGCTCACACCTGTAATCCCAGCGCTTTGGAAGGCCACAGCAGGAAGAACACTGGAACCCAGGAGTTTGAGATCGGCTTGGGCAACATAGTAAGACCCTGTCTCTACAAAAAAATTTTTTTCTCTTCCCCCTAATTTTAAAAAATCTTTAAAGGTTATCAACTGGCAAACATCTCTTCACATTCCACCACAAGCTAAACTCAGTCCTGAAGCTTCTGATCTTATTATTAAACTTTGCCGAGGACCCGAAGATCGCTTAGGCAAGAATGGTGCTGATGAAATAAAAGCTCATCCATTTTTTAAAACAATTGACTTCTCCAGTGACCTGAGACAGCAGTCTGCTTCATACATTCCTAAAATCACACACCCAACAGATACATCAAATTTTGATCCTGTTGATCCTGATAAATTATGGAGTGATGATAACGAGGAAGAAAATGTAAATGACACTCTCAATGGATGGTATAAAAATGGAAAGCATCCTGAACATGCATTCTATGAATTTACCTTCCGAAGGTTTTTTGATGACAATGGCTACCCATATAATTATCCGAAGCCTATTGAATATGAATACATTAATTCACAAGGCTCAGAGCAGCAGTCGGATGAAGATGATCAAAACACAGGCTCAGAGATTAAAAATCGCGATCTAGTATATGTTTAACACACTAGTAAATAAATGTAATGAGGATTTGTAAAAGGGCCTGAAATGCGAGGTGTTTTGAGGTTCTGAGAGTAAAATTATGCAAATATGACAGAGCTATATATGTGTGCTCTGTGTACAATATTTTATTTTCCTAAATTATGGGAAATCCTTTTAAAATGTTAATTTATTCCAGCCGTTTAAATCAGTATTTAGAAAAAAATTGTTATAAGGAAAGTAAATTATGAACTGAATATTATAGTCAGTTCTTGGTACTTAAAGTACTTAAAATAAGTAGTGCTTTGTTTAAAAGGAGAAACCTGGTATCTATTTGTATATATGCTAAATAATTTTAAAATACAAGAGTTTTTGAAATTTTTTTGAAAGACAGTTTTAGTTTTATCTTGCTTTAACCAAATATGAAACATACCCCCTATTTTACAGAGCTCTTTTTTCCCCTCATAACCTTGTTTTTGGTAGAAAATAAGCTAGAGAAATTAAGCCATCGTGTTGGTGAGTGTTCCTAGGCTAATGATAATCTGTATAATTCACATCCTGAAACTAAGGAATACAGGGTTGAAAAAATATTAATATGTTTGTCAGAAGGAAAAATAATGCATTTATCTTCCCCCCCACCCCCCGCCCCATGGAATATTTAATCTATTTAATCTTCTTGCATTTATTTCTCAAGAATTACTGGCTTTAAAAGAAGCCAAAGCACTACTAGCTTTTTTTCCATATTGGTATTTTTGATGCTGCTTCCAATTTTAAAAGGGAACAAAGCTGCCATAAATCGAAATGTTCAATACTAAAAGCTAAAATATTTCTCACCATCCTAAGCAGATAATTATTTTAATTTTCATATACTTTTCCTGTATAGTAACTATTTTGATTATATCATCAATGTTACCTGTTTCCTCTTTCAGAACAGTGCTGCATATACAGATTGTTATTGGCAAAGGAAAATCTGGCTATCTGGCAATATTTTACCTAAGCGCAGATTAATTGGTGAAAAAATTAACTCTTAAGATGGCCATTAATAATTAGGAAAGTTTACAGAGTGGTCTTAGTAGAAAATTCAAGTCCTCCTAATTTATTTAAGGTTCAATAATGCGTTCAACATGCCTGTTATGTATAACGCTTAGGTTCTAAGGAAGATTAAGGTTTCATACCAAAATACATGTAGCTTATCTTTTAGGAAGGGGAAAAAGGCTCCATTTTGACCATAGTAAAATTTGTGTTGTGTTTTATTTCCTTTTCTTAAGCTCCACTGATAAGGGATTGTTTTTATCAAAAGTTACTATTTGTAGATTGGAGGCATAATTTTAGTGATTTTCATACTTTTAGCTTTCTTCGCATAAAAGCTAATTGAAACCGTATATGTAGTAAAATTAAAGGCAGAGCTGTTGCAGTTGAATTGGAGAGTTAGGGCAAAGAACACTTATTAGCCCACACTTCCCACCTTTCTACAGGTGGTCCTTTCAGAGCTCAGCCTGAAAACCCACTACTGTGTTATCGTGCGTCTTTTGGGGTTAGTGGTTCTTTTGAGAATCTGAAGGAAGCTGTGGACTCTTCCTAGAAAAAAAAACCACACATACACATACAATGTTGCATGCAGTTTCAAGGGATTTTGGACATATTGAAACCTATCACAGGCTGTAGGTTATGGACCTCTGTGCCATGAGAAAATTGATACATTAAACTAAGAACTTTGTTTTTAACTTACCAATCACTACTCAGCACATCTTATATAAGCTGATAATTTGTGATGGAAAAGGTCTGTAGCATGTGATATAAGGTGACCTTATGAATGCCTCTCTTGCTGGTACATTAAGTTGTTTTAATATATCATTTGGAGGGGACTGAAATGTTAGGCTCATTACAAGCTTGATACAGAAATATTTCTGAAGGATTTCTAATCAGAATTGTAAAACAATGTGCTATCATGAAATCGCAGTCTTCACCTCATGGTTCATGGAACATTTGGTTAGTCCCATAAAATCCTATGCAAAACAAAGTAGTTCAAGAATTTTTAGGTGGGTAGTCACATTTATAAGGTATTCCTCTTACTCTTTGGGCTTTTTCAGTCTGATTTATTTAAATTTTCATTTAGTTGTTTTACTTTTGGACTAAGGTGCAATACAGTAGAAGATAACTTTGTTACATTTATGTTGTAGGAAAACTAAGGTGCTGTCTCCTCCCCCTTCCCTTCCCACAAAATCTGTATTCCCCCTATTGCTGAAATGTAACAGACACTACAAATTTTGTATTCTTTTTTTGTTTTTTGTTTTGAGACAGGGTCTCACTCTGTCACCCAGGCTGGAGGGCAGTGGCGCTTCACAGCTCACTGCATCCTCAACCTTGGGGGCTCACGCAGTCCTCCCGCCTCAGCCTCCCAAGTAGCTGGGCATGCGCCACCAAGCCCAGCTAATTTTTGTATCTTTAGTAGAGATGGGGTTTCGCCATGTTGCCCAGGTTGGTGTGGAATTCCTGGGCTCCAGTTATATGCCCACCTCAGCCTCCCAAAGTGCTGGGATTACAGACGTGACCCACCGCGCCTGGCGCAAATATGTATTCTTTTAAAATTTCCTCTGATACTATAAGCTTTTTGCATTTATCTGAAGCAGTATACATGCCTTTGGTATCAGCAATTTTAACAGTTTGGATATACTTATCAGCTATCTTATTCCAAAACTACATCTACTTCTTCCAGTATAGAATCTGGTGCTTCCTGACCAAAAAGATGAGAAAAACAATGTTAAAAATATAGATGCTTTCCATTGAAATGGAGTGAAAACATTGGTTCTATATGTTTTCTTTTAAAATAATTTTCTTATTAAAAACTTGCTGTCTTTATTATACTTACCCTTTTTATGCATATCAATAGTATTTATAAGATGTGTTCTATAATTATGTAATTGTAGATACTGTTATGCATTGTCCAGTGACATCATAAGGCAGGCCCTACTGCTGTATCTTTTCTACCTTCTTATTTGTAATAGAAACTATAGAATGTATGACTAAAAAGTCACTTTGAGATTGACTTTTTTAAAAAGTTATTACCTTCTGCTGTTGCAAAGTGCAAAACTGTGAGTGGAATTGTTTTATTCTGACTTAATGTGTTAGAAATTAGAGAATACAGTGGGAGGATTTTTAGACATTGCTGCTGCTGTTACCCAAGGTATTTTAGATAAAAAATTTTTAATAAACATCCCTTTGGTATTTAAAGTGGAACATTTAGCCTGTTCATTTTAATCTAAAGCAAAAAGTAATTTGGGTCAAAATATTGGTATATTTGTAAAGCGCCTTAATATATCCCTTTGTGGAAGGCACTACACAGTTTACTTTTATATTGTATTGTGTATATAAGTATTTTGTATTAAAATTGAATCAGTGGCAACATTAAAGTTTTATAAAATCATGCTTTGTTAGAAAAAGAATTACAGCTTTGCAATATAACTAATTGTTTCGCATAATTCTGAATGTAATAGATATGAATAATCAGCCTGTGTTTTTAATGAACTTATTTGTATTTTCCCAATCATTTTCTCTAGTGTAATGTTTGCTGGGATAATAAAAAAAATTCAAATCTTTCAATTATGTGTGGAAAGCTAATTTTTACACTGCTT